CTAGTCCTCCAAACAGCACAGAGTTTATGGCCTGGTGGCTCCCTGCCCAGGAAGATCCGACTGGGGACATTCTGTTACTCTGTGAGATGTCAGGAGGGAGCATTTCCTGCTTCTGGTCCACTCACCGTCAGCTGTTGCTCTGTTATTCCATTTTGGAATATCAGCGTTAAGCTTCCCCTTTTGGAAAGAGCAGAAGAGGAGAAAAAGGAAGCTGAAGAAGGGCTCTTGGATTACTCTTTTACTTCAGTTCCAGGCGTTCCTAATCTGTTATGTCAATTTGAGTTTATAGTTGAATGTAAAGTTTCAGGTTTCCCTTCCAGAGATGGGGCGGGGGCACTCAAACAGCTGCTAGGACTAGGGAGTGGCTAATAGTTGGAAGACGCCAAACACAATCTATCTGCTTTATTAAAAAGGAGTAATTAAAGGAAAAGGGAGAACTGCAAAGAACCTGGGGAAGGGAAGAGGAGTCCTCTTGGGCCCCCCTCCCCTTGCGCTGACATTTGGATCACCTCACTGAGTGATGAGGTGAAGACAGGAACAGGTGCGCCTCATCCCTACCCCATTTGCCCTAAACAGGGATTATCTTGCTGAGTTTGCTGTGTCCGGGGCCAATTAATCAAGGCTAGACAAAGGATAGACAGCGAGAACTGGAAGGCATGGGGTCTGGGAGGCGAAGCCAGGAACCGCGTACGGCGCGCCTTGCAGATGACATCATTGCCTGAAAGAGCTCTGGCCCTTCTCTTCCCGGAGCTACACCCGGCAAGTCCGTGCGGGAGCGGAGTGGGTTTGCCTGGAGGGCGTGAGCCGAGGGCGGCGGTGCGCCCGAGCTCGGGGGAGGTGCGGAGGCGCGAGAGGGAGACCTGGAGAGACCAGCGAGCGCGCGAGCAAAGATATCCCGGCTGGAAGTGTCTGCGCCGCTCCCGGCTCCGCCCCCGCTCGGCGCGGCGCTGGGCCTGGGAGGGGCACGCCCATCAGGGGGTGGGGAGTGTGCACTAGGGGGAGGGTCCGGGGCGGTGGTGGTGGCGGAGAGCCGCCTGCGCATGTCAGGGCTGACAGCACACACGGCCTGGGGGCCTAGAGAAGGGTTGCTGATCACCTGCCACCCAGGGTCGGGGCCCCGCACCATCCGGGGGCGAGCTCCCGGGAAGGGGCTCCGCCTCTACACCCACCCCCCAACCTCTGACATCGCCGGCCGAACGGGAGCTGCCGCTTCCTTCCCGGCCCCGCTGCACCTCCCCAGGGAGCCGAGGGCGGGCGTGGACGGGACCGACGTGGAACGCATTCTGTAGCCCAGACGGGCGGCCCCGGCGGCTTCGGGAGTGGGGTCACGCCCAGCTGGAGAAGCAGTTAGGGCGGACGAAGCAGGAGCCGCGGGGCTGGGAGGATTCCAGTCGGAACGCAACCGATCCTGGGGAGGCGAGAGGTGAATCAACCTGGACCCTTCCACAGCCTGGCTGCTAGGCCAGCAGTGCGACTCCCTTCCGAGCTGAGCTTACCCTGGGCGCAAACGAGCGAGGCAGGGGCGCGAGTGGAAGCTGGAGTTCCGGGGTGGGCGGGGAGGCGACTGTCCGTGGTGCTGAGCGCCGGCGAGAGCGGGCGCGGAGCGGCTGATCGGCTCCCTCGAACTGGGGAGGTCCAGTGGGGTCGCTTAGGGCCCAAAGCCCCCACCCGGCTCCAAAAGCTCCCAGGGCCTCCCCAGGCACCGGTGCTCGGCCCTTCCTTCGGTCAGAAAGTCGCCCCCTGGGGGCAGTTCGTCCCAAAGGGTTTCCTCGAAAGAATCTGAGAGGGCGCAGTCCTTGACCGAGGGAATCTCTCTGTGTAGCCTTGGAAGCCGCCAGCCCCAGAAGATGCCTGCCTTCAATAGATTGTTTCCCCTGGCTTCTCTCGTGCTTATCTACTGGGGTAAGTACCAGCACCTCGCCATGCCGGATGCAGTTCCTTCCCTGTCCATCTGTCCTCTCTGCAGTCAGTGTCTGCTTCCCTGTGTGTGTGGAAGTGCCCTCGGAGACGGAGGCCGTGCAGGGCAACCCCATGAAGCTGCGCTGCATCTCCTGCATGAAGAGAGAGGAGGTGGAGGCCACCACGGTGGTGGAATGGTTCTACAGGCCCGAGGGCGGTAAAGATTTCCTTGTATGTTAGACTGCTGACTCTGGCCTTTCTTCGGCCCTACCCTCTTCTGCTCCTCTATCTGCAGATTTACGAGTATCGGAATGGCCACCAGGAGGTGGAGAGCCCCTTTCAGGGGCGCCTGCAGTGGAATGGCAGCAAGGACCTGCAGGACGTGTCCATCACTGTGCTCAACGTCACTCTGAACGACTCTGGCCTCTACACCTGCAATGTGTCCCGGGAGTTTGAGTTTGAGGCGCATCGGCCCTTTGTGAAGACGACGCGGCTGATCCCCCTAAGAGTCACCGAGGAGGGTGAGGCTGAGGCACAGGGTCTCTAGGGCGTCGCATATTCTGAACCTCATTCTCTTTCTTTCAGCTGGAGAGGACTTCACCTCTGTGGTCTCAGAAATCATGATGTACATCCTTCTGGTCTTCCTCACCTTGTGGCTGCTCATCGAGATGATATATTGCTACAGAAAGGTCTCAAAAGCCGAAGAGGCAGCCCAAGAAAACGCGTAAGTCCAGAGATGCCAAAGTAATAATGAAAGCTCTGATTCCCTTTCCCTGTGTCCTCTATAGGTCTGACTACCTTGCCATCCCATCTGAGAACAAGGAGAACTCTGCGGTACCAGTGGAGGAATAGAACAGGAGCAGTGTGACATGAGGTGACCTACAGGAACATGGGAGGGGAAGGCAGAAATTCTCAGTGAGTTATTTTATCTTTGGTAGGTGGCCTGAACACCTGAGGGACTGGACATCCCATGTTCAGCAATGTCAATGGCATCAGGAGGGCGCCCCAAGGGCCCCATCGCTTCCCTTCATGCATCCATTGTTCTGTTCATTCATTCATCCATACATCCACCTGCCTCTGAGCTTTCACCTCTGACTCCCTAACTCCATCAGACCTCTACGCACCATAAGACTCTGCCAGAACTGAGAAGCCAACATTTCTACATAGACTCAACCTCACCCTCTCCTAGTTTTCCAACAAGACACTCCAAAGCCAACTGGATTTCTCCCCTGTGCTCCAAATGACTTTGTACAAGTGCTGGAGTTAGCACCTCCCTCTGCCCTTAACTGGCTGGAACTGGTTCATTCTCCATTACTGCAAGAGAATGGAAGTCTTAATAGAAGGAAGCAGGAGTGATTAGTTCGGGTTAAAGCAAAAGTGTGTCATGAACTTGGATTCCCTGAAGTCAGTTTTGTCAGGTTCATGGCCCACTTTGCTACAGCATCAGAGTGAAGCACGCCTGTCTAGGTTCTCCAGTGACAGAAAGATCCTGAAGCATGGACTAACATGCTCTCTGGAGCTTAGTACTCCAGAGCTAGATCCTGATGGGTCTCTAAGGTTCCCTCCAAGAAGACAAGGACAGGAGACTTGGGAAGGACCAATGGTAATTTAAGTGGCTCTTAAAAAGTCATGCAACATGTTTCTGGACACGTTCCTGATCCTATTGCGATAATGTATGTGTGCCCTCCCTGTGGGCACACCACCTGGGCATTAGGACTGAAATTCCTGAGTTCTTCCTCTCAAAATTTCTGTGCACCAGTATTATTCCTCATTTTACATACAGGAGGCAACTAAGACTCATACAGGGCTCAACTGAATAAGAGGCTTAAGAGGATAAACTGGAGCAGAAATAAGCCTTAGGTGCTGCCCAGTTTACACTTCCTGGGATGGATGTTTTTGTTTGTTTTGTTTTTTGTTTTTTTTGTTTGAGATGGAGTCTCACTCTGTCACCTAGGCTAGAGTGCAGTGGTGTGATCTCGGCTCACTGCAACCTCTGCCTCTTGGGTTCAAGCAATTCTCATGCCTCGGCCTCTCCAGTAGCTGGGATTACAGGTGTGCACCACCACGCCTGGCTAAATTTTGTATTTTTAGTACAGACAGGGTTTGACTATGTTGGCCAGGCTAGTCTTGAACTCCTGACCTCAAATGACCCACCCACCTCAGCCTCCCAAAGTGCTGAGATTACAGGCGTGAGGCACTGCGCCCGGTGGATAACTTTGTTTCTGAAAAGACTGACATTGAACTTGTCTATGGCAATGCTTCTTTCACAAGCACGGACTGGGCTGAGGTCAACTCTGATAGATTCAGATGACTAGAAATTGGCCAAAAAAGCAGGGAGAAGAACATGAGGTAGACTTAAAGAACTTCCTTTATGTAAAGATCTGTGACTCTGAAATATCCTCCAAAAGGAGAGTGCATCTGAGACTGATATTTAAACTAAGAAAAATGTTTAGTCTGAGATGGATCATAAGTAAATGAGCAGTGTGAGAGGGGAGGGATGGGTAGGTGCTTTCCAAATACTTCGCCTATGAATGCATAATTTTCAGATTTTTTTCCCCTAGATTTTGAGGGAGCAGAGAAACTGGAAAAAACTTTAGTCAATATCTCGTGTTTCATTTTAATTAAGTGACAGGTCCAAGTGTGACATCCTTCAGCACCCAGGGACAAGAGAGGGGAAAGATGCTTTATGGAATGTAAGAAGATGAAGGTGACTGGGATTCAGCGAGAGAGAGGTCCCTCAGACCTGGGACCTCCCTTTATAGGGAAAGACCATATTCCATAGGTTTAGGGCTTTACCTTAAAAGCTCATTTTTTTCATTCTTCCATCCCTAGGAAAGTACTTAAAACCAGACTTTTAAATTTTTATTTATTTATTATTATTTTTTTGAGACAGATTCTCACTCTGTCTCCCAGGCTAGAGTGCAGTGGTGCAATCTCAGCTCACTGCAGCCTCAACTGCCCCAGGTTTAAGCAATCCTCCCACCTCAGCCCCCAGGTAACTGGGACTACAGGCATGCACCACCATGCCTGGCTAATTTTTGTATTTTATGTAGAGACAGGGGTCTTGCCATGTCGCCCAGGCTGATCTTGAACTCCTGGGCTCAAGCAATCTGCCAGCCTCAGCCTCTCAAAGTGCTGGGATTACAGGCCTGAGCAACTGTGCCTGGCCCAAAACCAGACCGTTAACACATTAAAGAGTCTGATTTTGTTGAAGAAAATATTTGCAATAAATTCAAGACTCTTCTTATTGGTAATTTTCCACACAATCCCTCTGAAATAAGGGAGAGGATATAGACCTTTTTAACTTTATAGTTAGAAAAATTGGCCTCAGTGTGAAATTTTTCCAGTCCCATAGCTCATGGATGCCACCAGCTTGCGGTAGTAGCAAGATGCTTACTACCACACCGTTTTCCTCGGTGGCCCAATAGCTCGTGTATCTAAGTTGAACCCGGCAGTATGCATGATTGCCTTTTTCTCTTCTTTTTAAAAAAACCCAACTCAGATGCTGCTTGCGTGGCTTTTAATGAAGCTGAATGGTATCTATCACTTATTTATCCTTGACAGGTTATCTTCCCCACTCTTCCTTTTTCTAACTTCTCCATTCTTCTCATTCTTGACACTTTCATTAGAACTATATGGTTTACGAAGTATTTTCACTTAACTATTTTATTTCTTCTCTATAACTGGTCCTGTGAGGTCACATTACAAAAGAAGAAACTGAGGGTCTCTGAGGTTAAGTAGCTTTACTAAATTATAAGGAAACCTAGCTGGTAGGTAGACAGCAAGAATCCAGGTCTTCTGACTCCTCTTTCAGTTCTCTTTCCACTTAGACCATAGCTGCTTCCTTTTCTTATTTTTTAGCTTCCATCTAACCATTGCCTATCTTGCCTGTCCTAATGTTCTCCATCTTCTCTCACCCCTAATCCCACTCACTGCTTCTCTACCACTTTGCTTTTTGGTGGATGCTAGCAATGTGCTTTGAGAGTCAGTCCTATTTTGGTTCTCTTTCTAGTTGGTTTGTACATCATTATTTCTCCTGAATTGCAATTAAACTCCTTCCTGGGAGATTTGATAATGACTGTAAATCAATAAGGTACTGTGATCACCAGCCTACTTCCAATCTCCACCCACCTCCCTGTCTCTTCCCATAATCCTACGAAAGACCCAGACTAGATGTCTGTTTCTCTGGAAGCTTTATCTGGCATGATGTTGCTTATTAAAGGGCTTAGAAGAGTTCTCAAGGGCTATTAATATCACTTTAGAAACCCCATCTGTTGTCTTGGTGCTGGATATTTCCCATGTCTGATCCTCAATAACACAATTCACTAAAGGCCAAGCTTGGCTCAATCTGATTTTCCCATTCTTACTACTTCACAGCCATGAATGTGATTGCTCAATCCAGTTGGCCCTGAGAGCACCTTGCCCTGCTGACCTTCACTGTCACCTCGGTCTTGAATCAGAGCCCCAACCCAAACACTCCCTGCCTGTCCCTACCCCAGCCTTTATTCTCACCACTTGTTTAACGGCATGACCTTTTAGTTTCTCCATTCCCAGACACCCACACACCCAGACTTCCTTCTGAGTTGCAGGTTTCTCCTTAGATGTCCAACTAGAAATATTACTAGGAAAGTTACTTTTCAAAGCAGGAATGTGCTGGGAAGTAGGAGACAGCAACTCCCTCCTCTCTCCCCAAAATTATTGGATCAAAAAAGAAATTCCATCCATCTCAGAATCTGTGAGTCCTCCTCACATAAATCTGAGGGAAAAGGCTGTGTCACTGCATCTTTGCAGGAAGAAAGAGAAGCAAGAGCTAGACACACTTCAGAATATATCTTAGTTTCCCCTTTCCCAGTTTAACATGAAAATGAAAAAAGAAAAAAATGAAAAACAAAAACAAAAGAAGCCTTCCTCTCACCTCATTTTGTAAATGAAAAATCCCTAATTCAGTGAATTCACCTAGTCACTGCAAATGTATCTGAATAGTGCTTGGTGTGCTTGCCAGTCTGATCATCCACTCATTCTACTAACATCTTTTTGCACCCACTCTGTCAAGCTCTAGCCTAGACCTTTAGTGTGCCATGCAGTCACAGGTCTGAAAAGCAGCATCATCCAAACCTTACTTAATCTCTAAAATCTCAGCTGGTGGACAGCTCATGATTAGTTCAGCCCACTTCCTCCCCCTTAGTTGAGTTTGCAGCAGGACGCAGGAGATAAGCACTTCCAAGCAAGTCTGATTTATATATCAAACTCGGTCTCCATCCCAGGCCAGCTGACCCTCAGAGCCAGCAATGCTCTGTGCTTCCTCCCTGCGTCACGGCTTGGCAAGAGCTGCCTCTGCTGAGCAGTGTGTGTGATGGAGACGGAGGCCGCTGAAGGCCGAGTGCTTGCAGGCTTGTGAACTGCCATCGAACACAATCCAAACTCTGGAAATGTTCCTGACCACCTAAGCCCTCAACAACGTAATGCCTGTATGTGCTGTTTTTCAGTAAACTCCTTGTTCATGTCAATAAAGTATCCCTGAAAACCACTGTCTCTGGTTTTGCTCTACTTACTAAGTGT